GCATGGATGCGTGTGAGATGTGGGAAAGGGGCGTGAGGCTCCCTGAAGGCCACCCAGGTGCGGAAGGGGCTGCTGGGGGAGGCCGGCAGGAGGAGTGAGAGACTGCAGATGGCCTCACCCCACCCCCGTGCCTCAGGACCCAGAGGGGAGGTGGGAGGAGTGAGAGACTGCAGATGGCCCCCACCCCACCCCACTCAGGACCCGGAGGGGATGTGGGAGGAGAGAGAGACTGCAGATGGCCACCACCCCATCCTCCTGCCTCAGGACCCTGTACCGTGCTGCTGGGTTTTGCTGGGATTTGCTCCCCCAGTCCTGCCCCGATCTGGGGACCTACCTGAGCGGGCAGAGTTTGCTTCAGCATGCGGGGGCTTGGCGCTGTCCAGGGAGAGGGTGGGAGGTCCCCAGCCAGGGACTCACCCGCCGCCCCTTCTCCGTGTGCTCATCCCCCTGAACTGGGGCCAGGCGTCCGCAGCCTCCACTTCCCCGCAGTGGCCTTTGGGTATGGCCTGGGCATTGACTGACTCAGAAGCCGGTCATCGGGCAGCATGGGGCATCTGGGTGCCTGGCCTGCGGCCGAGCTCCCTGCAATCAGCATCTCGTTTTACTGCATGAAAGCCGGGGTGCTGAGAGCCCCCTCACTCGCCTGTCCTCAGAATTTACTGCAGAGGCCGGAGGCTCGGCACCTGGTGCAGGGTTAATGATGTTAAAATATCTGGCCAACACTTAAATAAGCAGGCAATTTTTCACCTGAGTGCAGCTCAGGCTTGGCAACCACTGCAGGTGCTGAACAGCAGCGCTTCTCCGTGGAACCCCCACTTCTCCGTGGGCACGGGCGGCTGTTGGACTGTGGTGCCCTTGGGCATGGGCCAGGCCTGACTGGGCAGAGCCATTCCGCCTGCCTGGGCCTTGCAGAGGGCGGGAGAGAGGCTGGCCCTGCCCACCCCGCCCTCCTCGGGCCCCTCCTGGAGCCCGCCCCCGCCCCAGCCCAAGCTGCCCTCTGCCGTCGGGTTGGGGAGGGGACGGTGCACTCCAGACGCCAAGGAGGTCGAGGACAGGAGGTGCTGTCGGTGTGCCTGAGGCAGGGGGTCCGCCCTGCGCCCCACCCAGCCCCAACGCCAGCCCGGACGCCGGTGGGAACCGTGTGCCTCCTGGATCCAGGGGACCTCTGAGTGACCGCAGGGCCGGGGTCCCCTGTCACCCCACGGCCAGGGCAGGGAGCGCTGGACACCGGGTCCCACCGGCCCTGCCAGTTCCTCTTCCGGGCTCGCGGGCTCCCATGGCCCTCGGGCCCAGCGTGGTGACCCCGGGGGATGGAGCCGTTCCTCAGGAGGCGGCTGGCCTTCCTGTCCTTCTTCTGGGACAAGATCTGGCCGGCGGGCGGCGAGCCGGACCATGGCACCCCCGGGTCCCTGGACCCCAACACTGACCCAGTGCCCACGCTCCCCGCCGAGCCTTGCAGCCCCTTCCCTCAGCTCTTCCTTGCGCTCTATGACTTCACGGCGCGGTGTGGCGGGGAGCTGAGTGTCCGCCGCGGGGACAGGCTCTGTGCCCTCGAAGAGGGGGGCGGCTACATCTTCGCACGCAGGCTTTCGGGCCAGCCCAGCGCCGGGCTCGTGCCCATCACCCACGTGGCCAAGGCTTCTCCTGAGACGCTCTCAGACCAACCGTGAGTACCTCGGCCTCGGAGTCAGAGCCTGCTGCAAGGTGACTGCCGCACCTGCTGTTTGCAGCTGGTACTTTAGCGGGGTCAGTCGGACCCAGGCACAGCAGCTGCTCCTCTCCCCACCCAACGAACCAGGGGCCTTCCTCATCCGGCCCAGCGAGAGCAGCCTCGGGGGCTACTCACTGTCAGGTACCTGGGGCGGCCCCTCCTGCCTCTGTCCCGGCAGGGGTCTCCATCTCTGAACCCTTCCTAGTCCGGGCCCAGGCCAAGGTCTGCCACTACCGGGTCTCCATGGCAGCTGATGGCAGCCTCTACCTGCAGAAGGGACGGCTCTTTCCCGGCCTGGAGGAGCTGCTCACCTACTACAAGGCCAACTGGAAGCTGATCCAGAACCCCCTGCTGCAGCCCTGCATGCCCCAGGTGGGCCTGTGCCTGCCAAGCTGCCCCATGCTCTGACCAGCCTCCCTGCCCACCCTCCCTGCAGAAGGCCCCGAGGCAGGACGTGTGGGAGCGGCCACACTCCGAATTCGCCCTTGGGAGGAAGCTGGGTGAAGGCTACTTTGGGGAGGTGTGGGAAGGCCTGTGGCTGGGCTCCCTGCCCGTGGCGATCAAGGTCATCAAGTCAGGTGAGGCCCCGAGATCCTGCGCCACGGCCGGGGGCCGGTCCTGGAGCCACACCCTCTCTCGCAGCCAACATGAAGCTCACTGACCTCGCCAAGGAGATCCAGACACTGAAGGGCCTGCGGCACGAGCGGCTCATCCGGCTGCACGCAGTGTGCTCGGGCGGGGAGCCTGTGTACATCGTCACGGAACTCATGCGCAAGGGGAACCTGCAGGCCTTCCTGGGCAGTGAGTCCCCTCCCTGCTGCCACGTGGCCCTGTGCCCTAAAAGACCCCGCGCTGTCTCCTGCAGCCCCCGAGGGCCGGGCCCTGCGTCTGCCGCCACTCCTGGGCTTTGCCTGCCAGGTGGCTGAGGGCATGAGCTACCTGGAGGAGCAGCGCGTTGTGCACCGGGACTTGGCCGCCCGGAACGTGCTCGTGGACGACGGCCTGGCCTGCAAGGTGGCTGACTTCGGCCTGGCCCGGCTGCTCAAGGTCAGCGGAGGCTCTGGGCCCCTGACCCAGAGCTGCCCTACCAGGGGCCTTCCCTCGCCCCCAGGACGACATCTACTCCCCGAGCAGCAGCTCCAAGATCCCGGTCAAGTGGACAGCGCCTGAGGCGGCCAATTATCGTGTCTTCTCCCAGAAGTCAGACGTCTGGTCCTTCGGCGTCCTGCTGCACGAGGTTTTCACCTATGGCCAGTGTCCCTATGAAGGTGGGTCCCCAGGCAGCCAGAGGGAGGATGCAAATCGAGGCAGCTCTTGCCCCGCGCCTCCCAGGGATGACCAACCACGAGACGCTGCAGCAGATCATGCGAGGGTACCGGCTGCCGCGCCCGGCTGCCTGCCCGGCGGAGGTCTACGTGCTCATGCTGGAGTGCTGGAGGAGCAGCCCCGAGGAACGGCCCTCCTTCGCCACGCTGCGGGAGAAGCTGCACGCCATCCACAGATGCCACCCCTGAGTCCTCACGTGACCCAACGCTCTGGGCTCCAGCCAGGCCAGCCCCTCCTCCCTGCAGAGCGCCAACTCGAAGGGATGCCGGTCTGCCGGACCGAGGAGCCTCTGGCTGTGGGCCTCAGGCCCTGGCGTGCACACATGTTCGTGCACCAGGCAGACGTGCAGACGGAGGGCTGGGGCTGACGTCCCCCGTGCAGTGTGACTCGTGCAGACGGAGGGCTGGGGCTGACGTCCCCCATGCAGTGTGACTCGTGCAGACGAAGGGCTGGGGCTGACGTTCCCCGTGCAGTGTGACTCGTGCAGACGGAGGGCTGGGGCTGACGTTCCCCGTGCAGTGTGACACGTGTCCCTGGCCTCTCAAGAGAGACAACGGCACAGGAGGGTGGGTAGAAGCCTCGGAGGCTCTGGGTGAGGAACCCTGAGCCCTGTGTGTCTCCTGCCTGGGTCCCCTGGACTCCCTCCCAGGGTGAAGAGCCAAAGGCCCAGTTCTCTCCCTAGTCCCAGCTTGGGTTTGTGGAAATGACCAGTGCTGACTCCCAGGCAGACCGTGGTGTTGACCCCACTGGATGTGTGGTATGTAGGCACGGGGTGGCACCGTCACCTGCCCCTCACAGACACACTGGCGGCCTGTGCACAAACCCACTCACGCACACAGCACTCAGTAAGCCGGGACTGACCCACTCAGACACGCACACAGGCGCACATCACACACAGGCTCAGCCCCCCAAACCCAGACCCAGGAGCTGGAGCGTACGGGTCCACGTGGCTAGAAAATGCAGGTTGGAGCGGCCCCCATGCCGCCCGGACCCCCAGCCCAGGACATCATGGTGCCCAGAGAGCGTGAGCCCCAAGGGCATTGGCAGGAGCTGCCGATTCCATCTCCCTGGGTGGGTTCCAGGTGGCACAGGAAGGGTGGGCCGGGAGGCTTGGTGACCTGGGAGCTGCCCTTGGAGGCTATTTCCAGGGGCCTCAGGGTGGGCCGTGGGGGATTTGGAGTCTTCTGCCTGTGCAGGGTCAGGCAGGGTCGGTTGGGGGCTCGGAGGTAGATGCCATGGTATGCTGGGCAGCAAGTGGCTCAGGAAGCCTCTGGGTGTGAGTCCTCGGGGGTCACCAAGGCAGGAGGGGGCAGGGATGTGCAGGGTCCGCCCTCGTCTCCCCACGTCTGGCTCAGGGAAGCTTCTGCTCAGGTCTTCGTGAAACACGTCAAGAAGCAAGGGGGCCGGTGGGGTCTGTTTGTGGCCCCCGGAGACCCTGCCCCCCACCCTCCTGGGAGCCCAGGTTGGCAGCTGTGCCCAGAAGGCTTTCGGGGACAGAAAGTTTGGAGACAAGTTCAGGCCTGACTGAGTCCTTGTCCCCTAGAGTTGGGGTCAGCTCTGTACCTGCTGAGCCGAAGTGCTGATGGCTGCCGTCCACAGGCCCCGGCCAAAGCCTGGCTCAGGAGGGAGCTAAGAGATGAGACTCCCGTGTGCAGAGACAGGTGGCCCCGGGGAAGGAAGAGGCCACTCGGAGGCTCCGAGAACGGAGGCAGCGCGGGGGCTTCCTGGGGCCCGTGCATCGGAGGAACAAGGCCAAGCGGAGGGAAGCAGCAGGAACCAGGACCCCTGCAGATGGTGGAGGCAAGAGGCTTTATCTGAGCCTTTGGGACCCTGGCCACCTGCCCAGCTCCATCTGCATGGGAGAACCTAGGGGAGGGGCTGGTTCTGGTACCTGGGCCCACTGAGGCCTTGAGCTGAGCTTCCAGTTCTGGCAGGTCCCCAGCACAGCAGCCTGGGGGCTCCTCTGGCACAGAAGGCCTCGCCCTCTGTGCTCTCTGCAGCCGCCACTGGGATTAAGGGGACCAGGTGTGTCTGTGGCACCTGTGCCCTCCTAGGCATCTCGCCAGCCACCAGCTGAACAGGTTTGGTGCTCCTGGGTATCTGGGAGGGGCTGGGGACGTTCCTGCCTCCTGGTGTGGCTTAGACTGAAAGTCCTGCACGTCCGAACTCAGGGATACTCGAGGCTTCCTGGACATAGACTCACGGGCCCAGAGTCTGGCCGGGCTCTGAGGGACGCTGCCCGGCCAGGTGCCCCGGCACCCTCCTTCCGCATTCCCCACCCCCCACCCCTCCCCCTGCATCCTCCCCAACCGACCCCAGACAGAGCTGGGAGGGCCTGAGGGACACTGCCCAGGCCGGCACCCCGCTGCCCCTCCCCACCTTGGTCAGCGCTGAGCTGGGCTGCCCAGAAATCTATGAGCCTGTTAAATAATCCAGATTATTGTTCTTAATCTCAAAACAATGAGTGGAAGGTGCCATTATTTCTCTTTGCAATAAAAATAAAAGTTGAAATACGCAGTTTAGGGACTTTCCTTACCACCCCTTGCAGA